CACAATTTCATCCATGTTGGTGGTAAGGCTTTTCATTAAGTGTGTTGATGCTTCCCTTTTAAATTGTTTCCGCTTAAATAATCTAACTGTCCTTTCTCAAGCATATTGGTCAAGATGATCAATACCAGATATCTTAAGTGGCAGCTGAAGAGAATTAAAGAGATTAAAAAAAAAACCTGATATTCAGTCCAACCGAATTCTGCTACTGTATTAGCTGAGGAGGCTTGAGCCAACCACTTGACCACTTGGAGTCTGAATCGCCTTATCTATAAAAACGGGGATCCATTGAGAAATTATAATCAGATATTTTCCAGAATCCTCTCCCATCCCAGCTCCTATCTCCCCCTTCAGCCCTCAGGTCGGCTGCCACTCACACTGACCGCCATCTGTGCCCCTCACAATGACACCAGCGTGGCCCTGCCTCCCTTCCGCGCGGCCCCGCCTCTCGCCCCGCCGAGGCCCCGCCTCTCACACCAAGGTCCCGCCTTCCTCCTGTTCTTCCCGGCCAAGGCCTACCTTCCTCCCACGCGGCCCGCCTCTTTCCCCGCCAAGCTCCCGCCTTTCTCCTGCGCGGCCCGCCTCTCTCCTCGCCAAGGCCCCGCCTTCCTTCCTCGGGGCCTCGCCTCTCACCCCGCCGAGGCCCCACCCCCTCCCGCGCGGCCCTTTCCGGCACAGAGCCCACCCCTAGCCCATGCGAAGCGGCGGCCGCCGGCACCGCCCCCGCCGCGCTCCCGCTTGCCGCAGCCTGCGTCGTCTGCCGCCACCGCGCGCCTTCACTGACCTACACCACCGCCGCCGCCGCCGCCGCCGCCGGGCTCGCTGGCTGGCCCGGTGCGGGCGGCGGACTCCCGCCGGAGAGGACTGCCAGCGCCGCCGCCGCCGCCGCTTCGGCCCGGGCCCGGGCCCCGACCCCGTCCCGGGCCCCAGCGCCGGCCGCCCGCCCGGTCGGGCGATGAAGTGTCACTATGAGGCGCTGGGGGTGCGGCGCGACGCCAGCGAGGAGGAGCTCAAGAAGGCCTATCGGAAGCTGGCCCTGAAATGGCACCCGGGTAAGTACCTGTCCCGCAGCCCCCGCGGCCACTCGGAGAAGCCCGGCCCTCCCCGACCTTCCCTTCCCCCGGGCGGACTCCGCGGAGCCAGCAGAGAGGGACCTGGCGGCCTAGGAGCTCCTTGCCCCGCCCGGCCAGTGCCCGGAGCCGCCCTGCCCGTCTCGGTGGGCGAAGCGCTCTGCCCTGGCGCACCCCGGCTCACACCCCATCTCCTCATACCCGCGACCCCGGCCCCGCATCGCCACTGTAGGGGGAAAACTGCAGTCCAACAACCTCACTTGCTCCCGCTACCGGGTCGCAGACACCACGAGGGAGCAGTCGGGAACTCGGAACTCAGACCTGCCCCAGGCTTGCTTTTCCCTGCGTCCCTTGCAGCGCAGCCTCTCGGTGTTTTTCCTCCGCTGCCCTCCACCTCGTCCGGGAATCCCAGATACTTCAACCTGATGTATGGCTCTTTTCGTTTCTTAGTTAAGAAGTTTGATTGACTTAAATTTCTGTGACTTTAACAGATAAAAATCTGGATAATGCCGCAGAAGCAGCTGAACAATTTAAATTAATCCAAGCAGCATATGATGTGTTGAGTGACCCTCAGGAAAGAGCATGGTGAGCATCACGCTGTCCTTCCCATCCTAGTTCCTTCACAATGATGCTAATTTTTGTTTTTCAGGTATGATAATCATAGAGAGGCCCTACTTAAAGGTGGGTTTGATGGCGAATATCAAGATGACAGCTTAGATTTGCTACGCTATTTCACCGTTACCTGTTATTCTGGTTATGGAGATGATGAAAAGGTAAGATAAATGAACTCACCCTTGATTTCTCAATTAAGAATTTGTTTTTGTTACTGTTTTTTAGGGATTTTACACGGTGTATCGTAATGTTTTTGAAATGATTGCCAAGGAAGAACTAGAATCTGTGTTAGAGGAAGAGGTTGATGATTTCCCAACTTTTGGAGACTCCCAGAGTGACTATGATACGGTAAAATAAAAATGCATTGTTCTATAATTAGTCGCAGAAGTTAATCTGTTTTCTTTGTCACTAGGTAGTCCATCCTTTCTACGCTTATTGGCAGAGTTTCTGCACTCAAAAGAATTTTGCATGGAAGGAAGAATATGATACACGACAGGCTTCAAACCGCTGGGAAAAACGAGCCATGGAAAAAGAAAACAAAAAGATTCGGGACAAAGCAAGGAAAGAGAAGAATGAGCTTGTCCGTCAGCTGGTAGCTTTCATTCGTAAAAGAGATAAAAGAGTGCAGGCGCATCGAAAACTTGTGGAAGAACAGAATGCAGAGAAGGCGAGGAAAGCCGAAGAGATGAGGCGGCAGCAGAAGCTAAAGCAGGCCAAGTGCGTAGCGTGCGTGGGGCCCTCTTCTCAGTTGTCGCTGTGAGACTGTGCTGTATGTGTCTAGACTGGTGGAGCAGTACAGAGAACAGAGCTGGATGACTATGGCCAATTTGGAGAAAGAGCTCCAGGAGATGGAGGCACGGTACGAGAAGGAGTTTGGAGATGGATCGGATGAAAATGAAATGGAAGAACATGAACTCAAAGATGAGGAGGATGGTAATATTATTTTTATTTTATTTATCTTTTTTGAGGGTTCTTACTGTAGGCTTCCCTGTCATAGGTAAAGACAGTGATGAGGCCGAGGACGCTGAGCTCTATGATGACCTTTACTGCCCAGCATGTGACAAATCGTTCAAGACAGAAAAGGCGTAAGTTTATTAATTTAATTTAATTTAATTTTGCGCAGCTGCTCACGTCAGATTGCTCTTTCAGCATGAAGAATCACGAGAAGTCAAAGAAGCATCGGGAAATGGTGGCCTTGCTAAAACAACAGCTGGAGGAGGAAGAAGAAAATTTTTCAAGACCTCAAATTGATGAAAATCCATTAGATGACAATTCTGAGGAAGAAATGGAAGATGCACCAAAACAAAAGTACTTCTAAATATTAAATGTCACTAGAAATAAACTTTTTTTTTTTTCCACTTACTCTTCACAGAGTCAAGTATTTGACATTTCGATTTATATTTGCTCTTAGGCTTTCTAAAAAACAGAAGAAAAAGAAACAGAAACCAGCACAGGTATGTTAGAAAGGTTTTGTTAACATTAAATGAGTATTGTGCCAGAGAATGTTTTGATTCTTAGGATGTACCTGGCAAAGATTCATATCTGCCTGCAGCTCACTTTCAGATGGCTTGGGGAAAAAAGTGTGTGTTGGGAGAGAGAAGAGATGGAGAGAGCGAGCACAAATGTGCCAAAATGTTGCTTGAAAACAGACAGGTACGCTTAGGATATGTTTGCCAGGCGTCTTTTTTTGTAACGGCACATATGTTTTATTACCTAGAATTATGATGACAATTTCAATGTAAATGGACCTGGAGAAGGAGTAAAGGTTGATCCAGAAGATACTAACTTAAATCAAGACAGTGCCAAAGAATTGGAAGATAGTCCCCAGGAAAATGTCAGTGTCACAGAGATCATTAAACCATGTGATGATCCAAAAAGTGAAGCTAAAAGGTAAGTCAAAGTTGCATATTATTTGTAAATTATTTTGGATTATGCTGAATTATTTATTTTCCAGTGTTCCTAAACCCAAAGGAAAGAAAACCAAAGATATGAAAAAACCTGTCAGAGTACCTGCTGAACCACAAACAATGGTAGGTCAAAATCATATTCATATCTCTTTAGCTACTTTTATTTATGATTTTTTGCCCTTCTCAGAGTGTTCTTATCAGCTGTACAACCTGCCATAGTGAATTTCCATCTCGGAATAAACTTTTTGACCATCTAAAGGCCACAGGTCATGCAAGAGCACCTTCATCATCGTCTTTAAACAGCGCAACAAGTAGTCAAAGCAAGAAAGAGAAACGTAAAAACAGATAGAGATTCTGCCTGTGCTTTTGTTTGACTGTCTCTAGATTTTGAAACCAAAAAACTGAACTGAAATCATCTAAAGAGTTAAAATTTCAGTGATCTGCAATTAATTACATTGTGGAAGATTATTTTTTATCTTGTAAAAACACTTTTTTGGTTTAATATATATTTTTAAAACATTTCACTAGTGATTGAATTCTACTTTTGCCATCTGAATTGACTTGAATGTCTTAAAACAGGTAAATACTGTAAAGTGTGTATTCTTGATGTTTATTGGCTCATGTGGACAGAAATGTACAGGGAGAATTACATTATTTTAACACACAGAAGTGCAACTTTCTGCTTTATTTTCTGAATTTCACATTACTTTTACTTAATGCTTTTGTGTTTTGTTAATACTTCATAATATGTGAAAAACTCGGATCTTTTAAAAAGCATCATAGATCATTTTTCCATATGACACTGGTTCCGATTTTAAAAATTATTTTTAAATAACCGATTATTGATTACTGTATTTTTTTTCTCAAGAACAGTGATAGGTAGAAACTAATTGAACATTTGGTAGTCTTTCAAGAATAGTGTCTCTTCAAGGTTTTACTTGATTTAATTTGATATTTTACTGGTTTACCAGTAAGGTGTATTGTTCAGTTTTTTGCTCCGATTTGAATTGTGGAGGTGGAAGCAAATTAGTTTACATGGCATGTCCTCCCTAGGCACAGTGACAGCTGTAAAGTATGACGGAACAAGGTAGCAGATGGTACAGAATTTATACTATTTAAGAAGAGATGTGGTGTTCTTCATTGAGTTTTTTTCTTCACTATTTTCAGAAGTTTTTGTTCTTTTTTTTTTTTCCATCACTCAGTGGAGAAAAGCTTTGTTAATGAAAGATTTTGTGATAGAGCTGATGCTTATACATCTATTCTATAACAGTGATGAATATTAACACAAAGGAAATATGGAGAACTGTTATAACTGAGTGTTAGAACAGTCGTGTACATTGATCAGTATTGAGTCCATTTTTAGGATGGATTAGTCAGTTCTTTTCATTGGTCTTGAAAGTAATTTTGGCTGGTCGCGGTGGCTCACGCCTGTAATCCCAGCACTTTGGGAGGCCGAGGCGGGCGGATCACGAGGTCAGGAGATCGAGACCATCCCGGCTAAAACGGTGAAACCCCGTCTCTACTAAAAATACAAAAAATTAGCCGGGCGTAGTGGCGGGCGCCTGTAGTCCCAGCTACTTGGGAGGCTGAGGCAGGAGAATGGCGTGAACCCGGGAGGCGGAGCTTGCAGTGAGCCGAGATCCCGCCACTGCACTCCAGCCTGGGCGACAGAGCGAGACTCCGTCTCAAAAAAAAAAAAAAAAAAAAAAAGAAAGTAATTTTAAACTCACTGGCTTGAAATGTGTGCTTTCTGTACAATGAAGTTATTGCTTTCCATATATCCTTGAATCTTCAGATTAACGAAATGAACAAATTTTCGGTTACAGATCAGCTCTCAAACACTAAAGTCCTTAATGGCAAGGTCTTTTCTGATAGCTTCATGGATAGTATTGATGATCAGATTTCTTCTGTGTTATTGTCTTAAAAATAAGCATTTGAACCTTAATTTAAATTCTTTTCTTTTCCATTTAGAGATATGTTTTTTTCTTTACCTTCATACCTTTCTATTTCTTGCTAATTTCTATCACTAATTCCTTATAATTGTCCCTGCTCCCCTTCTTGATCTCTTCAGGGGGAATACTAGGCAGTTTTGTATCTTCTGATCTCGTACCCTGAGACTTCATCTGAATGTGCTCTGCCGCCTTCTTATCTGAACTAGATGAATTGGCCATAATTATGAATAGGAATATTAATGAACCAGAGGACATACTAGTCACATGTTATTATACACTAAAAAATAGGAAGTCATCTTGAAAGGCAGTTAATGTACTGCAAATGTCCCTATGACTTCTTTGCTTTCTCTTATACCAAACATGCAGGTATTTAATTTGTTTAATGAGGGTTGAGTGGAGTTATGTGTCGCTTTTATTCGGATTGACGAAAATCAACCATAATTTTCAAGGGATCTTCATGGGTTGTGACTGGAAGCTGACCTTAGTCTTGCGTCTCATCCTTTATGATGTTGAGAAATCATCTAATTTCTCAGAACTTTTTCTTATCTCTAACACAGTTATTACCATAATAATATTGTCTCCATTTATCATACAGGATCATTATGAAAGTAAAATGAAGTAGTATATATGAAAATGCTTTTTAAACACAAAAGCTTTATACAAAATATTGTTGAATTTAAATAAGGTAAATCTTTTTTAGTTTATATATTTGCAGACTATACATGTTGGATTAAATGGGCAATTAAGTTTTATAGGAATTTGCTTCCTAAGTCTACTTTTGAAGAGGAAAACAGGAACGTACCATATATTTTGCTAAGGGTAAAATATTTTTGGTGAATTGCAGACATTTAATTTCACTTGTCTGAGGTAAAACAATAAACTAAAATACATGGGCATGCATCTTACACTGATCTTATTAGAGGTCAGTGCTAAGTACCCATCTTGATTGAAGTTAGCTCAGATGTGGAGATTCATAGAATGAGGGTCCAGGAGAAGAAAGTTAGGGGAAATCTCATTTTCTTTCTGTAATTCATTCAGTGGTGCCAAAGCTGGGGGTTCCCTACAATGGCTATTTAGACTTTCCCTGCTTCAAAATAAGAGCAGTATCCTTAGCTCTAGCCAAGCATTTTTCTAATTCCTGCCTTTGGTCACAAAGAAGGAAAAGCAGAGCTGTGAATGAGTTAGTGGAGGTCAAGTCACATCAGAGTTCATGACCTAGTGATTGCTGGTGAAGTAATATTGGAATTTTGGTACCATGAGAAGACTTATAAAGGATTTCATCAGAAGTTTTCATTTTTTCTAAATCCTCCCCTACAAAATTTTCAGATTGGAAATTACTCTTGTATTTGTAGAAGATTGTCTCTAAAATTGTGGTTTAACTCACGCAGGAAGTAAAATTCCTATAGCAAGACATAGTTTCATTTTAGAGGACCCCCAAAATCCCGTGAATTCTCTGGTGATGATTCTAGCCTAACCTTCAACATAAAATAATGAAGAGAACTTTTAAACTTTTTTATGAATTCCTAAACATTACCATTTATGTGGCAGAAGTTCTGTTCCCTATAATCTGCAATGCTGAAGTATCTCTATTCAATTCCCTTCCTTATCTGTTAAATTTAATGTCTTTATACTAAAAATATAGGCTCTTGGGATTGGAGAGGAAAAATTAGAGGTGATTTTCAGATTTCTTGTTCTATGGAAGAGGAAGCTGAGCTCAGGGAGATATGAGCTCCACAGCCACAGCTGGTTAGGGGCGGCTGCCAGTAGAACAGGGCAGATGCCTGGACTCCCAACTCAGTAGGCCTTCTGTTACACCTCAAAATGTGTTACATGGGAAGAAAAAGATTAAGAAAAAGCAAGATAATTTTGAAGAAGGACGAGAGGAAGAGGCATGAACTTGTCCTAACAATGTCAAAGAATATTTTAAAGGTATACCAGTTAAAGTAGTGTGTGGCTGGTGCCAGTAGAGGTCAGTCAAGGGATCCCTGACGAGAATAAAGAGCCCAGAAACAGGTCCATGTTTATATGGGAACTTGATTTTTGACAGATACGGCAAGCTCTATGGGGAAAACAATATGTACTACCTTATACCCTTCCCCAAAAACAAAGGGATTAAAGACCTAAATATGAAGACAAAACTTTTAAATGAGAATCTATAAGGTTATTTTCATGATTTTGCAAATGGGAAGGATTTCTTTAAAGCAAGACACAAAAGCATACACAGGAAAAAATGATGCATAAAAACATGGCTTCTGTAGAACAATAGAGACTGTAAAAGAACAAGCTACAGACAAGGAAATGTTTGCAATGCATGGAACTGTCAAAGGATTCGTATCTGGAATACATTAAAGAAGCAAAAGAACCTCATACAAAAGTCATTGAGTAAATGACAGCCATGCATTAGAACAGCAATTCTCAAAACTTTTGGTCTCAAGATCCCTTTACACTCTTCAAAAGTGAGAACCCCAAAGAGTTTTCATGTATGTGGGTTAAATCTATTGATATTTTCTGTTAGAATTTAAAAATTATGTTAAAAAAATAAGAAGAATGACTATTTTTCAAAACAAAAAATGAGAAGAGTGGTATTGTTTTACATTTTTACAAATCTCTTTAACATTTAGCTTAATAAAAGATAGCTGGCCTCTCATACCTGCTTCTGCAGTCTATTGCTGTGTGTTT